ATCTGCCTGCCTCGGCCTCCCAAAGTGCTGGGATTACAGGCATGAGCCATTGTGCCCGGCCCTTGTTTTGTTTTTTTAGAGATGGGTTCTTGCAATGTTGCCCAGGCTGGTTGGTCTCCAAGTCCTGAGCTCAAGTGATCCTCCCACCTCAGCCTCCCAAAGTGTTGGGATTTCAGTTGTGAGCCACTGCACCTAGCTAGACCCACTGGTATTCAGAGCAGTGATGAGCACCTTGCTATGCACACACTAGTAATAACAGTAAATTGTAAATCAGTAAATAGCAATTGTATAACCTAAATAAAAATGAATTATCTAGTTCTTTAGGTCCCTAGCTTATGCCTTTTCTCCTCCTTAGTAGAAAAGTCAGAACTCTGGTATTTAGGACAAAGTCTTACCTTCTTTCTTTCTGCTGTGTCCGCTGAGTAAGGCAAATATTAGAAAAGCAGCTAGGCCAGTATCATGGGACTCTCAGTTGTTTTTGCTTTGGGACCTTTGACTGTCAGTCTCAGCCCAGCAATTTAACGTATTTTTCTAGATTAAACAGTGTTGCTTCTGAATTCCTCCCTTGGACCTTGGACTGCTGGGTCCTTTCAGGAGACAAAGGATACCAGATTGGGGAGTACGGGCTACTGTTAGACAATGTGAACTAGGAGGTGACCAAAGTTGACCTTAGAGTCAACTTAATTTTGCAGGTGAGGGAACAGAGACCTAAACGACCACTGGCTCCCAGTAAAGCAGATTCGCAGCATACTGTGCTTTGCCTGAATGGGTGTTGTAGACACAGGGGCAGAGGCGTGTTTGGAGAAAGGGTTCAGAATTTGGAGTGCGACAGACGTAGGTTCGAACAGAGCTCTGCTACTCTGTGGCTGTGAGGGCTCCCGCACACACCCTCTCGAACGCTCGGCTTCCTCATCGGTCCGCAAGCCTGGGTGCGAGGCGTCAACGCGCAGCTGGGTGCGCAGGAGGCCCCGAGGCCGGATGGGCCGCCGCGCCGACGCCCCCTGCCGGCCGGCCCGCGCCCAACGCTCGGCTTGTGGGACGCCCGCGGTCGGATGCCCTCCGTCCGCTCCCTCCTCCGCCTCTTGGCCGCCGCGGCGGCCTGTGGCGCCTTCGCCTTCCTGGGCTATTGTATTTACCTCAACCGGAAGCGGCGCGGGGACCCCGCGTTCAAGCGCCGCCTGCGGGACAGTGAGTGGGACCGAGGCGGAGGCGCGGCCGGGCCCAGCCAGCATGTGCCGTGTTGTGTTCGCAGAAAGAAGAGCAGAGCCTCAAAAGGCTGAGGAGCAGGGCACGCAGGTGCAGTGCTTTCGATCCGCACAGGTAGCTCAGTAGACGCAGGTCCGGGCTCGCTGACTCATTGTTGAATATTTTATGAATATTTTAGTTGTGGGATCCAACGAAGAATAAAAAGTTGCAAGAACTTTTCTTGCAAGAGGTACGGATGGGAGAACTTTGGTTATCTAGAGGTAAGAATGTAAATGTTCTTTTGTGAGTTATGAATTTTGCTCAAAACTTGTCATTCTGTTTCAGGAGAGCACAGAATGGGGATTCAACACCTCGGCAATGCCCTTTTAGTGTGCGAGCAACCACGGGAACTTCTGAAAGTTTTCAAACACACTCTCCCTCCCAAGGTATTTGAGATGCTGTTGCACAAAATTCCCCTTATTTGCCAGGTGAGCACATATTTAATTATCTTTGTGAAATGATTAGCAAGTAACTATTTTATGTATTCACCAGCAATTTGAGGCAGACATGAATGAACAGGACTGCTTGGAGGATGATCCTGATTGAAAAACATTTCAACGTATCCACAGTCCAGTGAGAATACTATGGTACCATACAGTATAAACAACTGCTCAGTGATATTTCCATTTATTTTACTTTGAGTAATAAAAATTTTTCTATCTCATACATGATCGAACACATAAGTTGCTTTAAAATTA